GACTCGGGGAGGGAGGGCAGGAAGCAGGCCCGGGGAACCCTCACGGTAGCGAGTCGTCAGTGAGGGGAACAGCGGAGGAAGGAGCTAGGACTCCGGCGCTGCGCCCCATTAGGCCCTTTCTCCCGTAGAAACGCACACTCCACCGGGCCCTGGCGGGTCTGTAGCGAGGGAGTGGCAACAAGTGACACTACCGGCGGGGGCCACTGATACCTGGCTGGGGTAGGGGCCAAGGCACCCTCCCAAAAGCTGGAGCGAGGCCGACCCCGGCGAAGCGCTCCCCGCGCACCCCTCTCCGAGGCGTTGCGTGGGGGGCACTAGACGAGAGGAGAGCTGAGAGAGAACGGAGACTGGGCTCTTCCCAAGTCCTAAGTCTCCCTCCCCGCCCGACTTCACCACCAGAGCCACCAGAAGAGTTTGCAAGGGATGGGAGATTGAGAGGGGTGGGGGCTGGGCAGGAGCCGCCAACGTTGAGGGATTTTTGGAAGGTGGGGTGGTGGAGTGAGAAAGAATAGAACGCGCTCCCGAATTCCCAATTGCTTCCCTCACTTGGACGATACCTTCCCCCAACCACCATCCCGGCCCGCCAGGCGAGAGCCCAGCCTGGCCAGCTGGAGCGGATTTGGGGGAAGGAGGAAAATGGGGGCTCCCAACCCCTCTCCAGCTTCCCTCCGCCGCCCTCCCTGATTGGCTGTGCGTCCCTGGAGCCCAACTTCAGTCGCTCCAGACTCCATCTGAGCCCTGAGGGAGTCGGAGCGCCGCGCCACGGGGCGGGAGGGGCGGCCACGAATCCAGGGGTTAGCATCTCTGGGCCCCTGGGGGGAGGGGCGCGGACGGGGTCGGCCCCCGCAGCCTCTGCGAGGCCCATCTCGCTGCCTCTCGCAGCCTCGGCTTCTCTCAGCCCCCGCCCTTTCCTTCCCTCACAGCGGCAGCCTCCCTCCTCCCGCCCCCCCCGCCCCGCACCCGCCTGCCCGCCCGCCACCTCCCCCCGGTTTCTCATTCCTGCCACTAGCGCGCTCGGCGGCTCATTCCGCGGCCGCCGCCAGCTGAGGGGAGCGTCGCGGGCCGAGGAGCAGATGCCGCGGGGGCCGCTCGCAGCCGCCGCTGACTTGTGAATGGGACCGGGACTGGGGCCGGGACTGACACCGCAGCGCTTGCCCTGCGCCAGGGACTGGCGGCTCGGAGGTTGCGTCCACCCTCAAGGGCCCCAGGTGAGGTGCGCCGCCAGTCCCTTCCTCTCGCCTAGGTTACTAATGATCCTTTCACTTTTTGCAGAAATCACTGTGTTTTCAGCTCAGCGGCCCTGTGACATTCCTTCGTGTTGTCATTTGTTGAGTGACCAATCAGATGGGTGGAGTGTGTTACAGAAATTGGCAGCAAGTATCCAATGGGTGAAGAAGGTAAGTTGGACTAATATTACTGAACAATTCACCTGCAGTTAATCCAACCTCTCTCTGCTTGCAGAAGCTAACTGGGGACGTGGGCAGCCCTGACGTGATGAGCTCAACCAGCAGAGACATTCCATCCCAAGAGAGGTCTGCGTGACGCGTCCGGGAGGCCACCCTCAGCAAGACCACCGTACAGTTGGTGGAAGGGGTGACAGCTGCATTCTCCTGTGCCTACCACGTAACCAAAAATGAAGGAGAACTACTGTTTACAAGCCGCCCTGGTGTGCCTGGGCATGCTGTGCCACAGCCATGCCTTTGCCCCAGAGCGGCGGGGGCACCTGCGGCCCTCCTTCCATGGGCACCATGAGAAGGGCAAGGAGGGGCAGGTGCTACAGCGCTCCAAGCGTGGCTGGGTCTGGAACCAGTTCTTCGTGATAGAGGAGTACACCGGGCCTGACCCCGTGCTTGTGGGCAGGGTAAGGCTGCCTTCCCTCAATCCTGAGCTTTCGAATTAAAAATCTCAATTTCTCTTTCTTCCAGCTTCATTCAGATATTGACTCTGGTGATGGGAACATTAAATACATTCTCTCAGGGGAAGGAGCTGGAACCATTTTTGTGATTGATGACAAATCAGGGAACATTCATGCCACCAAGACGTTGGATCGAGAAGAGAGAGCCCAGTACACGTTGATGGCTCAGGCGGTGGACAGGGACACCAATCGGCCACTGGAGCCACCGTCGGAATTCATTGTCAAGGTCCAGGACATTAATGACAACCCTCCGGAGTTCCTGCACGAGACCTATCATGCCAACGTGCCTGAGAGGTCCAATGTGGGTGCGTACGGTGTGGGAGGCCTGCTCTGCTTCGATGTTGCTAATTAATTTATTTCACTTTTAAGGAACGTCAGTAATCCAGGTGACAGCTTCAGATGCAGATGACCCCACTTATGGAAATAGCGCCAAGTTAGTGTACAGTATCCTCGAAGGACAACCCTATTTTTCGGTGGAAGCACAGACAGGTACTGTGGAATGTCACTGTGATTTGTGACACATATCTGTGATGTTGCCTGCTTACCTGTCCAGGTATCATCAGAACAGCCCTACCCAACATGGACAGGGAGGCCAAGGAGGAGTACCACGTGGTGATCCAGGCCAAGGACATGGGTGGACATATGGGCGGACTCTCAGGGACAACCAAAGTGACGATCACACTGACCGATGTCAATGACAACCCACCAAAGTTTCCGCAGAGTAAGTAGGTGGACTTGGCTTTCACTTTTCCAAGAAAATAAAAATAGATGTCTTCTTCTTCTAGGCGTATACCAGATGTCTGTGTCAGAAGCAGCCGTCCCTGGGGAGGAAGTAGGAAGAGTGAAAGCTAAAGATCCAGACATTGGAGAAAATGGCTTAGTCACATACAATATTGTTGATGGAGATGGTATGGAATCGTTTGAAATCACAACGGACTATGAAACACAGGAGGGGGTGATAAAGCTGAAAAAGGTGAGTTAGGGTAAGGAATCAGACGTGTCAGTTTGGTTGTCAATCTTCTCTTCATTCTTGCCAGCCTGTAGATTTTGAAACCAAAAGAGCCTATAGCTTGAAGGTAGAGGCAGCCAACGTGCACATCGACCCGAAGTTTATCAGCAATGGCCCTTTCAAGGACACTGTGACCGTCAAGATCTCAGTAGAAGATGCTGATGAGCCCCCTATGTTCTTGGCCCCAAGTTACATCCACGAAGTCCAAGAAAATGCAGCTGCTGGCACCGTGGTTGGGAGAGTGCATGCCAAAGACCCTGATGCTGCCAACAGCCCGATAAGGTACAGACGGATTTATTTTAAGAGCTTGGATGTGGTCTAATTGCCTCATTTGCATTCTGCTTAGGTATTCCATCGATCGTCACACTGACCTCGACAGATTTTTCACTATTAATCCAGAGGATGGTTTTATTAAAACTACAAAACCTCTGGATAGAGAGGAAACAGCCTGGCTCAACATCACTGTCTTTGCAGCAGAAATCCGTAAGTATTCTCCTCATGGTTTTGATTCTACTCTTTCTTGACTGTCTGCATTCTGTCTTCCCAGACAATCGGCATCAGGAAGCCAAAGTCCCAGTGGCCATTAGGGTCCTTGATGTCAACGATAATGCTCCCAAGTTTGCTGCCCCTTATGAAGGTTTCATCTGTGAGAGTGATCAGACCAAGCCACTTTCCAACCAGGTAATCCTGCTTTCCCTATTCTTGGCTAGGAATGATTTATTTATGGGCCACCTTTCTCTTTCAGCCAATTGTTACAATTAGTGCAGATGACAAGGATGACACGGCCAATGGACCAAGATTTATCTTCAGCCTACCCCCTGAAATCATTCACAATCCAAATTTCACAGTCAGAGACAACCGAGGTTTGTACTAAGGTTCCTACGCATTCAGAGAAGGGCGCACGGCCTGTCTCCCCTCTTTCTGCAGATAACACAGCAGGCGTGTACGCCCGGCGTGGAGGGTTCAGTCGGCAGAAGCAGGACTTGTACCTTCTGCCCATAGTGATCAGCGATGGCGGCATCCCGCCCATGAGTAGCACCAACACCCTCACCATCAAAGTCTGCGGGTGCGACGTGAACGGGGCACTGCTCTCCTGCAACGCAGAGGCCTACATTCTGAACGCCGGCCTGAGCACAGGCGCCCTGATCGCCATCCTCGCCTGCATCGTCATTCTCCTGGGTAAGGGCGCTTCCTGGTCCCCTGCAGGAAGGTCCTTATAAATGACTCTGATCACCCCTCCTAGGTTGCCCAAGCTTAATGGAACCCCCCTCTCCCAGGGAAGACATGAGATTGCTTTATCTGGGCTTCCAGCTGATGCTATTTTCCTATGTTAAAGTAAACAGAAGATTTTGTCTTCTGGGGGTCTTTATAAAACTTCCTTTCCTCTATGTGGTGGCTACAGAGAGTCCAACCACACTTACGGTAAGACTTCCCATTAAGTTAGTATAGGACCACGAATGCTTACCTTCTTTTTCTTTCCCTCCAGTCATTGTAGTATTGTTTGTGACCCTGAGAAGGCAAAAGAAAGAACCACTCATTGTCTTTGAGGAAGAAGATGTCCGTGAGAACATCATTACTTATGATGATGAAGGGGGTGGGGAAGAAGACACAGAAGCCTTTGATATTGCCACCCTCCAGAATCCTGATGGTATCAATGGATTTATCCCCCGCAAAGACATCAAACCTGAGTATCAGTACATGCCTAGACCTGGGCTCCGGCCAGCGCCCAACAGCGTGGATGTCGATGACTTCATCAACACGAGAATACAGGAGGCAGACAATGACCCCACGGCTCCTCCTTATGACTCCATTCAAATCTACGGTTATGAAGGCAGGGGCTCAGTGGCCGGGTCCCTGAGCTCCCTAGAGTCGGCCACCACAGATTCAGACTTGGACTATGATTATCTACAGAACTGGGGACCTCGTTTTAAGAAACTAGCAGATTTGTATGGTTCCAAAGACACTTTTGATGACGATTCTTAACAATAACGATACAAATTTGGCCTTAAGAACTGTGTCTGGCGTTCTCAAGAATCTAGAAGATGTGTAAACAGGTATTTTTTTAAATCAAGGAAAGGCTCATTTAAAACAGGCAAAGTTTTACAGAGAGGATACATTTAATAAAACTGCGAGGACATCAAAGTGGTAAATACTGTGAAATACCTTTTCTCACAAAAAGGCAAATATTGAAGTTGTTTATCAACTTCGCTAGAAAAAAAAAACACTTGGCATACAAAATATTTAAGTGAAGGAGAAGTCTAACGCTGAACTGACAATGAAGGGAAATTGTTTATGTGTTATGAACATCCAAGTCTTTCTTCTTTTTTAAGTTGTCAAAGAAGCTTCCACAAAATTAGAAAGGACAACAGTTCTGAGCTGTAATTTCGCCTTAAACTCTGGACACTCTATATGTAGTGCATTTTTAAACTTGAAATATATAATATTCAGCCAGCTTAAACCCATACAATGTATGTACAATACAATGTACAATTATGTCTCTTGAGCATCAATCTTGTTACTGCTGATTCTTGTAAATCTTTTTGCTTCTACTTTCATCTTAAACTAATACGTGCCAGATATAACTGTCTTGTTTCAGTGAGAGACGCCCTATTTCTATGTCATTTTTAATGTATCTATTTGTACAATTTTAAAGTTCTTATTTTAGTATACGTATAAATATCAGTATTCTGACATGTAAGAAAATGTTACGGCATCACACTTATATTTTATGAACATTGTACTGTTGCTTTAATATGAGCTTCAATATAAGAAGCAATCTTTGAAATAAAAAAAGATTTTTTTTTAATTCTGGGTTTGATTCTTAACATTGAAACAAACGTTAAGTATTTCTAATGATCCATTTATATTTCTAATTTAATTGTGATCTTTTAATAACCCTATTTATGATCTGTTGTTGTCTGTCTGCTGCTTTTATTGTTTATTTAAAATCAAATATGTTTTACAAATGTTTTTTCAGACAAGATTCTGTAACATCATGTAAAGCTTTTTTGTACATTCTTGGTGTTAACCTCCTGGCTTCTCTTCACACACATCTTCTAAAAAAGAAGGATGTGAAAGAACTAGGTCAGTCTATGACTTTGCAATATGTGTTATATAGTATGCATTTATCTTGTATATCAGTAATTTGATGGTTATGAGAGATGAATCCATGAGGGAATGGAGCTATCAGAACTCTAATGTTCCAGGTATACATTCTATGCCCCACACTGAGCACTGGGGAACTGGGGGACTAGAGTCAAAAATATAAATTTGCCCAGACTCTAATGTTATTCTATTTTTTCTTCTGTTGAACTTACCAGGCTATTGTAAGACTCTTGATAGTTGAAACTGCTTATTTTTCCTCCTGTAATTTTAACTAATTGTAAAATGATGTGGCATTTTATGTTTTAATGAGAATGGGCGATTCATTTAAAAAAGCTTTGTTTAGAATATGCTTGGGGCCGTAAGCTCAGAATGAGGGCAGGGACCATTTTGGATTCTGAGAGTCGATGCCATTTGGTCCAGGAGTGTGTCTACAGTCCCCTGCATTCCAGCTAGTTTCTTGGGGATTGAAACTTATGTGAAGGGCATTTCACCTGTTCAGTTGGGCCAAAGGTCAAAACGTAGCAATACTTGGGGAAAGACCACATAAAGTCACACTGCAAGTGCTTTCCCTCTTTCCCCCTACACACAGGGCACGTGCTTTTTCTTGGATTGCAGACAATTTTTACAGTTTTTTTCTGACTTTATTGTGAAAGTTTGTTTCAAGCATTTCTTGATATCATGTTATGTACTATTTTTATGATTTAGTCAACATGCATACAAAGAAATGTTTTTTATGAAGTGCTCACTTCCATTTTACTTTGCATTGAAATCAAATTGGGCTGAACACTTCAATGGAATACATTTTGTGGACAATGTCACTTTAGAATCTTTCATCTCAGTGAAGGATTACACATTCTCAATACTTCCATAATTGCAGGTTGTGTTCATTTTTTTATATAGTTTTTGTAATCCAAAGAATATTTTGCTAGATTTGCACAGATCTCCAATTGAATTTGCAATGAAGAAATAACTCAAAAGGAATATGAATAGCATTTAAATAAGTATACAGCTGTAAGTAACCCTGTCACCATGGATGATCCTTTTCTCTAGGAATGTATTTGGATTAGAGATGACAACTACATTTTCGCATTTTTATGTTGAAGTCTTTTTTAAAAAGGCTGTTTACTTTTCAGTAGTTAAGAATACTTGTTTTTCTTTTTCTTTTTTTTTTTTTTTTTTACCTTTTATTTTTTCGTTAAGCCTCTATTGTTTGTAGAACACTCTTAGAAACTTGGAAATAAAATGTCTTTCCCAACTAGTGGAGTCCTTTTTCATTTGGAGCACATTGCCTTAAAAGAAGTCTTAATTTAAACGGTCCTTCCTTATTCTAAAGTAATCACTGTTTTATACCATCTATGCAGCTAAAAGAAGGAACATGCTTCTGTTCTTTTCCTCAAGTAATGGTTATTGTTTCTAGTCATCATTCATTCATTGATTCATTCATTAATTCATCAAAATCTTATTTTATAAACCCTGTTCCACTTACTGGAGGATTCAGAATGAATCTTACTACCTTTTCTGACATCTTTTGATAATTCAGCCCTGTACCAAAGTATCCACCTTGTTGTCTTATAATCACCTATTTACCTATTTGCCCTCCTAGAAAATGCAAGAAGATATTTTCTCTCCTTCCAAATTGAAGGAAGAACATAAAAGATATAACAGGAAGGAGATGGTGAGATATAGAGTGTGAGCGGAAATTAGGCCAGCTGTGGCAATTCTGGACAGATCTTGGGTTTAGCTAAGTTATTTCTTTTAGGCCTGGGTTTCTGGGGGTGACAGGGAAGATAAAAGAGTAGTTTATTTGCACCTCTTGGAGAATTGCTTAAAAATATAGAGATCATGGCTCTGTATGTCAGGTGGAACCAGGTCAGGAGTATTTGAAACTGCTCCTGGGTCATTGTGACATATCCTTCACATCTTTTTGAGAAACTTTATAAGACAATGGGGGTGAATGGGGGCTGGGCAGTTGGAGTCTCTGAGCAGAAGAGGGGCAAAATTTATTTGGCAGGCAGTGTGGAGGACAGATTAGGAGCATATAAACCCAGAGGTGTGCCCCAGGAGGGCTTTTGCAAAGGTCAATATGAGATAGAATGAGGGCCTGAAATAATTCAGTAATTTGGAGATGGAGAAGAGGAAAGACTTCTCTGCTCTTGCACTGCCATCAGCCTGGTCTGGGCCATGGTCATCTCTGACCCGGAAGACTGACCCCACCTCTTGGCTCACCCTCTGCCTCCCAACCTCCTCTTCACAAAGAAGCCAGAGGGATACTTTTAACACACAACCCAGATCACATGACTTCGTAACTTAAACCTCTTCACTGGCTTCCCAAAGACTTAAAATGAATTCTGATGCCTTTATTTTATTGCTTTACATGAACAGGGCCCTGCGAACCTCTCCAGTGTCATTCCACTCCATCCTCCTTTCAGTGCACGATGCTCCAGCCACACTGGCCATCTTTCGGTTCCTGATACAAAAAAAAACACGTTCCTTTTCCATGGAAAGCAGGTCACCCTTGTTATTTTGTATCGATGACAACTCTTTAAACTTATTTTGCTTTTTGGCTTTATGTATGTGTGTGGGTGGGTGGGACTGACTGCCCCACTAGAATGTAAGCTCCATGAGGGCAGGGAATCTTGCTTTCTTGTTTACCATTGTATACTCAGTTCTTTACACAGTGCCTGAAACATAACAGGTACACAATAAATATCTATTGAATGAAAGCAAATATACTGATGAGGCAGATTTATCAGGATTTGA